ATGGTATGACAAGTCAGTGGTAAATTCATCATTTTGCTCTCTAACTACAGGTTCTAAAGGAAAGGCAAACCCCACTGCTATGGTCATCGGTACAGCTCAGGATTTCGGCCTCCTCTGCTCCGTGTGTTGGCTACAGGCTAGGTTCAAATCCCAATTCTGCTCTTTACTGCTGAAAGGCTTTGGGCATGTTCGTTAATCTCATTTTCTCTTCTGAAAAAGAGACAATCTTGAAAAGATTGACCTTCCGTGAAGATCAAATGAAGTAATGCGTGTAGTGTGTCTGGCACGTCGTAAGCGCATCACACACGTGAGCTGTGGCAATACTAAGGAGCAGTGGCAAGAGCTGGGGGAGGAGTGGAGACGAACAGACCTGGACAAATTAGTGACCTTTCTGGGACCCCTACAGAACTCTTCTGGAGAAATTAATTCTATTTTTCCATGTACTTTTAAGTTTGCTTTTCCTAGCATTTCTTCTACATTCCTGAATAATTTTCCACTCAAAAATTTCACTGGTTCTCCCTGACTCCCATATTAATCTAGACATAATTACTTCCCCAGAACAGTTCTGTGGGCAGGGAGGGCTCTACACTATGCACCCTCCAAAATCCCCAAAGCTCGGACCGTCCTGGCCTGGGTCCCCACTGCTGTCCTGCCCATGGGCTCCCAGGCTGTGCTTGCTCTTCTCCCACCCCAACCCCATCACCACAAAAAGCCCCTCCTCCAACCCGGGGACTTTTGTAATTTCCTACCTGAAATCATCCACTCCCTACCTCTAACAATCTGTGATGAGCAGAGGACAACATCAAGTTTGAATTTAGAGGTAGGGAATGGGTGATTTCAGGTAGGAAATTACAACTTCACTTTGAAGTTTAATTTTGTAATAAACTTCACTTAATTTTGAAGTAAATTTGCAAAGTCAGCAAAATTCTTTCAAAGTCAACCTTGCTCTGGCCTAGTTGCTTATTTACTGCTAAGCTGGATGTTTTCATTAAAAGATTAACTTTGAGACTTCAGCCTCTTCTTTAGCCTGAACTGTGGGTAGTGATGTGGTGTGTTTCCTAACACCTCCGGCAGTGAGCCAGGCTTTGAGTGGCTGCGTCTAAACACTTCTTTCCCTGAGGACTGGAAGACATTAGAATAAGGTTTGTCATTGAGTGTGTTCTGTGTGCTTGGAGTCTTGTCCTTTCCCCACTCTGTAATCCACAGCTCCAGACAATTCAAACATTGAGATTCCTGGGAACTACCAGATAGTAGCATCAGTTCACCAAGAAATGAAGCTGGTGAGGCAGTGAAAATCCAGGGCCTAGAAAGCTGGGAATGCCATGACGTGGGCACATTGAAAGACAAGAGGCAGGCATGATCAGCCTTGAACTTTAGGAAGATCCCAGGAAGCTGATGGAAGACAAGATGTGGAGTGAATGTGAAGGCAAGATACAAAAATAAGAATTTTTTGTAATAGGTTTGGTTTGGTTTTGTTTTCTCCTTGGAAGGTCCAGAAATGTCCTTGGTGTGTTTGACAGACTTTCAGGCCCATGCGCGAGAGCAGCTGTCTAAGTCAACTCGGGATTTTATTGAAGGTGGAGCAGATGACAGCATCACGCGGGATGACAACATTGCAGCATTTAAAAGGTGTGGTCTTCTGTAGCCTGTCTATTGTTAGGCCAACAGAAGATCTCTTTGTTGTCCGGCACAGAATTCGCCTCCGTCCGCGGTACCTGAGAGATGTGTCTGAGGTGGACACCAGAACCACAATCCAAGGGGAGGAGATCAGTGCCCCTATTTGTATCGCACCCACAGGGTTCCACTGCCTTGTCTGGCCTGATGGGGAAATGAGCACAGCAAGAGGTATGAACCATCCCCACCTCGAGGCTCCTTTCCTCCAGCCTGAGTCATGTCCTTTGCTTTACAGCTGCCCAAGCGGCTGGTATCTGCTACATCACCAGCACATTTGCCAGCTGTAGCCTTGAAGACATTGTCATTGCAGCTCCCGAAGGCCTCCGATGGTTCCAACTCTATGTGCATCCAGACCTGCAGCTGAACAAACAGTTGATCCAGAGGGTAGAATCCCTAGGTTTCAAAGCTTTGGTAATAACTTTGGATACACCTGTATGTGGCAACAGGCGACATGACATTCGAAACCAGTTGAGGAGGAACTTAACACTAACAGATCTTCAATCACCTAAAAAGGTAAGAAAGATACCAAATTCGATGGACAGGCATTTCTCCTTTCCTCCATTCTTTCTTTCCACAGGCATTTATCGAACACCTGCTCTGTGCCAGACACTGCGGATAAAGCAGTTTCAAAAAGCAGATATGGTTCCTGCTCCCTAGAGTTTCCAGACAAGCACAATCAACATAAGACCAAATGTTCTCACCCTTGGAGCTGCCCAACTTGTCACCAGAAGTGTTCTGGCCAGAGCTGGATGCTGAGAAATAGGAAAGCCACGGAAAATATTTTTGCACGAACTGGAGAGTAAACTAAAAAAGTTCATGTAACATTTTCTACTTTATGACACACTCAGAAAATGCTAATTTTGGATGGCATACATAGACAAACTGACTCTCCAAAGGGGATGTTCATGACCAAAGTGACTGGCCAGACAGTCTAGACAGGCCAGGTTCTACCTTACTGCCTTGAAACTGAGGAATCAATATCTCTGCACACATAGAGCTCATTTGTGGAGCACCAGGATGCTATAGCACATTTGTTTGTAATCTCTGAACTAGGTGACTACAAAGGGGACCTTCCCCATTAAAATCCTACAATTAAATGGCAAGAAGTGCCTCAGAGAGAGACAGCCATGATAAAGTGGGAATCCCTGGCTATAGTAGAGATACTAAAGCCAGCCTTTTCAACCAGTGGGCAACTGTGACACCAAGCCAAGTAACTCAACAGTTCTCATTAATCACAGATTGGCCTTGAGGTGCTCCAAAATCCTTATTCAAATTCCAGAAGCACATTGAGATTTATAAATGTTTGATGTACATGGTGAGCCAAGAGTAAATATTGGGTAATAACTGATTTAGTATTGCTTAGTTCTTATCCTGGGTATGCCTCAACCGTAACATATCACATTGACCAATAAATGCTTTTGCTTATCCATCTTATATACTAAACTCTGAATTTTTTAAAGT